TCATCAAGGAAGCCCATGAGGAAGAAAATTTATTAAAACCAAGTAGGTGTATGGAGGAGAGGCCGCCTCGTGAAGAAAACGAACATAATTTTACGCTGATTTGGTGTCTTTTCTGTTTTTCTCTTGTTGGTATCTACATTCATCTTTTCCAATAATAATCCCATATATGTACATTTTTATCTGTTTAAATTCAGTAAAAGTTGGGAGGAAAATGTGTCAAAACTTTTAGAGTGTGATGGGCTGAGTGGGGTTGTGAGTGATTATCTTCTTTTTTCAGTTTTTTTCTGGGTTTTCCAAGTGTTCCTCGATGAACATGGATAGTTTTTCTGACAGGATAAAAAAGAAGTAGTCCGGGACAGTGGCTAACACCCCGAATCCCAGCACTTTGGGAAGCCGGAGGTGGGAGGATCGCTTGAGGCCAGGAGTTTGAAACCAGCCTGGGCAGCATAACGACACTCCCTCTCTACGAAAAACGAAAAAAAATAATTAGCCGGACGTGGTGGCGTGCGACTGTGGTCCCAGCTACTCGGGAGGCTGAGGTGGGAGGATCGCTTGAGCCCAATAGGTGGAGGCTCCGTGAGCTGAGATAGCGCCACTGCGCTCCTGCCTGGGCGACAGAGTGAGAACCTGACTCAAAACAAAGAAAAAAGGAAGAAAAGAAAGGAAGGGAAGAAGGAAGGAAGGGAGAAGCTTTCAAAAATAAACTTTTGTAAGAAGTAATGACACCGCTAGCCGTCCACACCAGGAGACCGCCTAGCCGTGGGGCACGGTGGGCTCCTGGGAGCTCTGAGCTCTGGGCTTTCTCCAGTTCGCACTCTGCTTGTCTCGGCAGCTCCGTCCCCACCGCAGAGGTGTGAAGGGGCGCAAAGCCAGCGAAGGGAGAACCCGGGTCGGGTAACCCCCAGGCCTGGCCAGGCGGACGCAGGGGCATCTCGGGCGAGGCGCGCCTTGCGTCACGTGGGCACCGCCCCTGCAGTGACCGGAGAACGGCGTGTTCCTAGGGCTCTGCTGCCGTCGTGGAAGCAGGATTTCCGCGGTTGTGTAACGGCCTGTCGCAGGCGTGCAGGGACCTGGACTCCGCCTCGTCCCCGGGGCTCGGGCAGCCGAGCCATGGCGGGGAACTGTGGGGCCCGCGGCGCGCTGTCGGCGCACACGCTGCTGTTCGACCTGCCGCCCGCGCTGCTCGGAGAGCTCTGCGCTGTTCTGGACAGCTGCGACGGCGCGCTGGGCTGGCGCGGCCTGGGTGAGTCGGCGGGGACCGGCCGGGGGCGGCGGACAATTCTTTGTTTATATTGCAATTTCCACAGCAGAGAGACTTTCAAGCAGCTGGCTGGATGTTCGTCATATTGAAAAGTATGTAGACCAAGGTAAAAGTGGAACAAGAGAATTACTTTGGTCCTGGGCACAGAAAAACAAGACCATCGGTGACCTTTTACAGGTCCTCCAGGAGATGGGACATCGTCGAGCTATTCATTTAATTACAAACTATGGTAAATGCTGATTCTTATAATGTGGCTCTTAATTTGTATCTACCTTCCCATATTTCTCTTTCAGGAGCAGTGTTGAGTCCTTCAGAGAAGAGTTATCAGGAAGGTGGATTTCCAAATATATTATTCAAGGTAGAGTATGTGTGCATAGAAAATGAGCCTTGGGAATTACTTTAGTATATATTTCTTCTCTTAGGAAACAGCCAATGTCACCGTGGATAATGTTCTTATTCCTGAACATAATGAAAAAGGTATGAAAAAACCAGTTTTTTTCCAACAATTTTAACTTATCTTCCCCCTACTTTCCTTCCTAAGGAATACTGCTTAAATCTTCCATCAGCTTTCAAAATATCATAGAAGGAACTAGAAATTTCCACAAAGACTTCCTAATTGGAGAAGGAGAGATTTTTGAGGTATACAGAGTGGAGATTCAAAACCTAACATATGCTGTCAAATTATTTAAACAGGTATGGAAAGAATTACTGTCACAGGACATCAGTTAATTTTGTTCTTGTCTTTCTGTATATGTAGGAGAAAAAAATGCAGTGTAAGAAGCATTGGAAGAGGTTTTTATCTGAGCTTGAAGTTTTACTACTGTGAGTATGTTTTCTCTGGAATTTCCTCCTCTTTTGATGGCTTTAAAACATCTTTTGTTTCAAGGTTTCATCACCCAAACATACTAGAGTTGGCTGCATATTTTACAGAGACTGAGAAGTTCTGTCTGATTTATCCATACATGAGAAATGGAACACTTTTTGACAGATTGCAGTGTGTAGTAAGTTCTATCTATTATTCTGTCTGATCCTCTGCAACCAAACCAATTGCTGTTGTTGTTTTAGGGTGACACGGCCCCACTCCCTTGGCACATTCGAATCGGTATATTAATAGGAATATCCAAAGCCATTCACTACCTGCACAACGTTCAACCATGCTCGGTCATCTGTGGCAGTATATCAAGGTAAATTATTCCAGAGCTTTTGGTTATACCTGTTTGTCTTGTTTGTCCCTGATCACAATTTTAGTGCAAACATCCTTTTGGATGATCAGTTTCAACCCAAACTAACTGATTTTGCCATGGCACACTTCCGGTCCCACCTAGAACATCAGAGTTGTACCATAAATATGACCAGCAGCAGCAGTAAACATCTGTGGTACATGCCAGAAGAGTACATCAGACAGGGGAAACTTTCCATTAAAACAGATGTCTACAGCTTTGGAATTGTGAGTACCAACTGCCAGTTAACAAAGGAGAGTATATAGCTGACTTTCTATATATTCCTTGTAGGTAATAATGGAAGTTCTAACAGGATGTAGAGTAGTGTTAGATGATCCAAAACATATCCAGCTGGTAAGAATTGTTTTCATCCTGGCACCTATCTCTCTGTGATAAAATTGTCTCCCTCTCTTCCAAGCGGGATCTCCTTAGAGAATTGATGGAGAAGAGAGGCCTGGATTCATGTCTCTCATTTCTAGATAAGAAAGTGCCTCCCTGCCCTCGGAATTTCTCTGCCAAGCTCTTCTGTTTGGCAGGCCGGTGTGCTGCAACGCGGGCAAAGTTAAGACCATCAATGGATGAAGTGAGTATATACATGGTTTTATTCAAAACTGAAATTTAATGTCTGTTTGCTTCTTTGTTATTAGGTTTTAAATACTCTTGAAAGTACTCAAGCCAGCTTGTATTTTGCTGAAGATCCTCCCACATCACTAAAGTCCTTCAGGTGTCCTTCTCCTCTATTCCTGGAGAATGTACCAAGTATTCCAGTGGAAGATGATGAAAGCCAGAATAACAATTTACTACCTTCTGATGAAGGCCTGAGGATAGACAGAATGACTCAGAAAACTCCTTTTGAATGCAGCCAGTCTGAGGTTATGTTTCTGAGCTTGGACAAAAAGCCAGAGAGCAAGAGAAATGAGGAAGCTTGCAACATGCCCAGTTCTTCTTGTGAAGAAAGTTGGTTCCCAAAGTATATAGTTCCATCCCAGGACTTAAGGCCCTATAAGGTAAATATAGATCCTTCTTCAGAAGCTCCAGGGCATTCTTGCAGGAGCAGGCCAGTGGAGAGCAGCTGTTCCTCCAAATTTTCCTGGGATGAATATGAACAGTACAAAAAAGAATAAATTCTACCAGAAGATAAAGAAAAAAGCAAGTATTGCATAGGCACCTGAGCATAGGTATGACCTTGGGAAGACATTGGCTCCATAAGCAATGCCAAGAGAATGATCAATAGTGAGTTTGGGTGATGCAGATAAACAATCTGGATAATTCCATTTCTTTTTTCCCAAACCCTCAAACAGAGTGCCTTAAAAAATTGTTTTATCAGGATAATTGTCTCATGACCAAATCCACGCTCAATTAGAGCCATTCAAAATTCCTTAAGATCATGGGTTCTGACTTCAGCCAAACAAAACAATCAAAACCTACCAAAAAGGGACTGGATTGTAATGTCCTCTCCATCATCCTCAGTGTGAGTCCTCAGAGCCTCCATCTGCCAAGAACATTCAGTTGGATTCCATCGTTTGGTTTAGCTTGCTTGCACGGGTTGTAGGAAATGTCTAATTTGTAAATGTTAATAGATACCTTTGGAAAGAATCACCTTGTTATTCTGATTGACCCCTCTTGTTTTTTGGTTAATCCCTGACTAGCCTGCTTGTCTGAAAATGAGCCAGGTTCACCCTTAGCTACGGCATGCTCTGGGTTGAAAGGGGATTTCTTCCCAAGATCTATCCTAAACTCTTAGGACAGTTTATCCTGTATTGACTATTATTACAGCTTTTTAAAAACAGACTTAGTGACCTATTATATCTTAAGGAGACTATGTGAAATGTCCATCAAGTAATTTTTATTCCTGAGAAAATGGCTGGTCAAGGGCCTAGGTCAGCTTTTTGTTTAATCTACACCTTTCAACTCTGGGCCTTCATTCCTGCTGTTTCTTGGATCTCCCTCTTTTGAAATCCTACCAATCATCAGAGCTCTACAAAACAGCCACCTCCTGGAAGCTTCCCTAATCTCTACAACCAGAAGTACTCCCTTTATCAGTATTTCCACAGCAATTTCTTTGTATTTCTATTTTATATTTATCACTTTCTGAATTATATCAAAGCTGCTTGTCTTATCTCTTTTTTTTTTTGAGACGGAGTCTCGCTCTGTCATCCAGGCTGGAGTGCAGTGGCACAATCTCGGCTCACCGCAAGGTCTGCCTCCCGGGTTCACGCCATTCTCCTGCCTCAGCCTCCCGAGTAAAGGTGGGACTACAGGCGCCCGCCACTACGCCCGGCTAATTTTTTGTATTTTTAGTAGAGACGGGGTTTCACCATGTTAGGCAGGATGGTCTCGATCTCCTGACCTCATGATCCGCCTGCCTGGCCTCCCAAAGTGCTGGGATTACAGGCGTGAGCCACCGCGCCCAGCCTTCATCTCTTTTACTAGGTTGTAAACTCCCTATATTAGTTTTCTATTGTTTTTGTAACACATTATCACAAATTTAGTGACTTAAAGTAACATAAATTAATTATTTTGCAGTTCTGGAGGTCAGAATTCCTTAGCATTCTTTCTGGAGGCTGTTGGGGAGAACTCACTGCCTTGCCTTTTCCAGCTTCTAGAGGCCACCTGCCTTCTTTGGCTCATGGCCTCTTCCTCCGTCTTCAAAGCCAGCAACGTGACATTTCAGATCTCCCTCTCTCTGTCTGTCTCACCGCATCTCTTCACTACCCTCTTCCTCTCATTCTGGCCCTTCTGCATGTCTTTTATAAAGACCTTTGTGATTTCACTGGGCCCACTCATATAAGCCAGGAAAATCTCTGTGTCTCAGATCCTTAATTTAATTACACCTGCAAAGTCCGTTTTCTCGTGTAAAGTAACATATTCACAGGTTTCTGGAATTGGGACGTGGACATCTTCGGGGGACCATTACTCTGTCTGTCATACTCCCTGAGTGTGTAAGGGCCATCTCTTCAGAGCCTAATGTGTCATCCTACACAGAGCAGGTGTTTCCTTATAAATTAAGTTGAATTAAATTACCCCTATGAAGCCACATAATCAATAATTCAGCTATAATAAACATTGCCGAATAAATTAACAAAGGGAGGATAATGACTCCTTATGATGATGGATAGAAACACTGAAGAAAACCATTTTCAGAGGATTTACTGAATTTTCCTCTCCAAGGAGCTTGTAATAGAAGGGTAAACCTCTAGTTTCTTGTCCAGCAGAGGAATAGGCTCATGTCTTTTGTTTTATTTTATTTTTTTGGTGAGTCAGTATGGTTGGGTTAATCATATTCACATTAGATTCCATGTTGAAGAACAACTAATCAAAGAAGAAAATCATCAGGAATCAGGGTGAGATTAACAGACCAAGGTCAGAAACATGGAGTTACAATTTTCCAAAAAAGCACGAAGTGAGATTAAAACCACAGTAAGTCTTAGTCTGACTGACAGGCTTTATACAGGCCCTCGGTAAGCAGTTGGGAGAACCCATGCCCACCACTGCTCTGTACGGTATCTGGCTGCTCAGAGCTCTCTGATTCACAAAAGAGATCATCAAGAATTGACTCTGTGTTAAACTGTTTTTCACTTAGAATATGGACCCCCACCAATACATTCAATGAAGGGTCATTAAGGAAGCTCTGATTAACACCAGGCCCATGCAGTTACTCCGCACATATAATCTGTGGGTATTATGTTGATTTGAACTTGCTTAGCTGACTTAAAGCAGGGTTTCTCAAACTGTAGTATGCATCAGAATGACTTGGAAAGCTGGTTAAAAACGCAGATTGCTGGGTCCACCCAGCTTCTGATGCAATAGGTCTGGGGTTAGAAATTTTGCTTTCTAATGAGTTCCCAGGTGATGCTGATGCCAATGATGTGAAGCCCGCTCTTCACATCCGTGAAAATCGCTGCCTTAAGGTGCTCTTAAATTGTTATAGATTGGTAGATCCTACCTTTCCATCACTGGTATGTTTTTTGAGAAAAGGATCCTTTCTTTTCATTCTGTTATATTCATCCTATTACATAGGATGTTGGTTAGCACAGAGTGGGAGCTCTAGAAAGATTGTTGACCAATCATCTTATTGACTAGACCATCTTTCTAGAGTATAACTATTTTGGACACCTCAAAGATGAAGTCAGATAAGCTGGCAGTGACCTGATTAACGTTGTGGTAAGCAGATGCCACTGTGGCTGGGAAGTACCAAATCTTCTGTTGAGTGATTCAGTCTTCCTGACTAGATTTGCCTTCTAGTGGGTGTATTAATAAGCGTTAGTTGATATGAATTAAATGTTGCAACTTTCTATGGGTAATAAGAGGATACCTTTATAGTTTCATGATGTGGAGACCAAGATACATAAGAAAGCAAGAATGAGTCTCCGGGTGTTCCCTCTGATCAGCAAACATGAATTCATAATTTCATTTACTCTCATTTTTGTAATGCACTCTGAGCAATCCTCCAGGCAGATCCTATTTACTAAGCTTCAGGCTTTTGTCCCATTTTATAATGCCCAAACACATGGAGAAAACATTTTGTTGTTTTTAAAAACAGGTATGGGATTTCTGATATAATCAATTTTATTGACTTCTTGGGAGTTGTAATGATCTGTGACTCACTGCATAATATTGTAGTTTTATAGGGTGGCACATCACCCTGTGTAAAACAACTTTAATGACCTGAGGACTGATGAGTACAGGAAGTGAGGTTTATCATGAGTAGCATTTATTAAGCATCTGCTAGAATCAAAGCACTGCATTAGCTACTAAGGTACAAAGTAAGACACAGTTTAATAAGGAAGACAGGGCATCTACCCAAGTCAACAGTTCAGTGACATCTGTTATTTGAACCACACACCAATGCAACCGAAGTAAATGCTGAAAGGGTGAGAAGAAGGAATAGATTACTATGCATTTTTGAGAGGATGAAGAAGGCTTCTTGGAGAAGGTTTCTGAAAAGAGATACGGAATTAAGAGAAATAGAAAAGAGCACTGACGAAGCACTCAGGATGGCTATTCAAGGAATTGGGGATCCACAGCAGCTGTGCACAACCATCCCTAATGCCAGAAAAATGGGGTAAGGGTGAAGGGAACTGGGTCTAGAGCTTTGCATGTTTTTTTCTGGTTAACCCTTAGAGTCACCCTGAAGGTGTGGATCCCATCTTATAATAAGGTGAGGACACTGAGTCAGGAAACTAACTTGCTAAAATCAAGTCCTCCCAGTCCTCCCATCAGGTCCTTCCAGATCTGGAGGAGCCAGGATTTGAACTCACATTTGTCTGACTTCAAAATCCATGCTTTTTCTTGTGTTCCAAATTGCACAATGGAGTCACTGCCAGTTCAAGCTCCTATGAAAAGGGATGGATGTGAAAAGTCATTTGTTGATTCCACAGATTTTTAGTAGGTACCATGTCTCCTGCCTTTATCACTATCCTACTCCTCTGCTACAACTTCTCTGCTACAGGCACCCACTGCAGTTACTTGATATGAGTTAAATGAATCCATCCATCCAAACTTCCATTCATTGAATAAATACTTAGCAATGGCTTCCTTTGTATCAGGCACTATTCTAGGAGCTGGGGCTACAGTGCAGATGGAAACCAGCAAAGCTCACTGCCCTCATGGAGCTTATATGTAAGTGAATAAATCTCAGGGTGGTTCTCCTGTCATAGGTCCTGGCTCCTCTGCCAGCTCTTCCAAATGGGTTCAGAGAGGTTTTCTCCTTGTCCTGTTGTGTAACTGATAATCCCATGGTGGACCTCACTTTGCTATTCATATGCACTAAGTAGTTTATGGTGTGCTTTGTGGCTGGCAATTGTGACAGATTCTATTCTTCTATTGGTATGTGGTTTCTTTGGGGCATTTGTTTGGATACTGATGGCATCTTCCGGGGGTCTGAGGCACCTACACAAACCTCAGGTCACTATCACGTGATACTGGAGTTGCCTGTTAAATTATATTTCTTCTTCCACAAAACTGCAGGTTCCCTGAGGGAAAGGTCTATGTCCTGCTCATTTTTGGATCCCTAATGGCTGGCACAGTACCTGGTGCATAATATGGTTCAACAAATATTTGTAAAATGAATGAATCAAATAGTCCTTCAAAGCATCTTCAGAATCAAGATTGTCATCTAGATTGCACCCGAAGTTTATCTTTCTAGTATTCAGAATATAATCAATCATTGCTTAAATTATTCCATTTCATCATTCTTGAATAAAAGCTACTAATTTTAAATACTAATATCTGAGATATCTTCGAAAAGAAGATTAGTCGTTGTATGTGTTGCTTATAAATTTTCTCTATGGTGGAAAATATTCCCAAACCATGTCTAAGCAATGAAAAACCAGTGTTCTGGCAGGAAATAAACTGATGTTTGTTGTGTTTTGTATCTGTCTTCCCGTTCCAAATCATTTATATATACTTGATGGTCTGTGGGCTTGACTTGCAAGTATTTTCCTGGGAGACATTTTTATTCAAAAGACCTGTATTGCCTGCCAAACCTTCATTTAAGAGACTCATTATGGATGTCATCTGCATCATTGCAAACTTTTCTGGTCGTCTCTATAAATAGCAAGATAATATTTACAGAGTTTTACATTGGCTCTTGAATTTTAAAATATTCTTATAGACAAACATTAATTGGAATGGGGGGTAAGGAGGTAGGAATGGCTTACTTGCGGAAATGCAGGCTCATTGTTGTGTCTAGTAGGTGCTAGGTGCATTCACACATCTCTTAAGCTTTAAACAACCTATTGAGCCGGTTTCCATTTCCTTGATCTATTAGATTTAAAAAAATGAAGCATAAAGGAGTTGGCTCTTGCCCTAAGTCATACTACTGATGGAATGAGAATACAAACCAAAAACACTTTATTCAAGTCCAGGAAATATCTGCCTTGAAAAAGAATAACTTAAAAATTAAAAGTGTCCTCTATTTGAACATGAAAACAGCTAATAAAGATGTGTTATTTTATTTTATTATTATTAATTTTGTCCTCCCATATTGGCAAAGATAAAGCAATTGACAAAAATGGAATTCTTGTTCAATACTGGCAGGAGTGAAAATTGGTAGAACCTTTCTAGAAGGCAATTTGGCAACATGTATGAAAACCTAAATGTTGATACACCTTTACCCAGCAGTTTGTTTAGGAATTTATCCTAATGAATAAAAGTTGTCCAAGTCTTCAAACATGAGCCCAAAGGTATATTTCATGATGTTTATGATATTAAAACATTGGAAACAACTGAAACATCCTTCAGTAAAAGATGGATTAAATAAATTCCATGCAGTTGTCATTTAAAAATATTTAGATATATGTTTATTGCTATGGATATATGTTCCCAAAATATTATTGAATCAAAAAGTAGACTACAGGATATATGTTGAATATGAGCTCATTTATAACATTGAATATTTTAAGATAATGTATGTTTCATAGAGAGATCTTCACCAAATGTTAAGGATTTTTTTTTCTGGGCTGTGGTATTTGGGTGATCTTTACATTCTTCAGACTCATGTGTGTTTGAAACTTTTTATAATGAACATATATCATTTTTATTAGAAAAGAATAAAGTTTTTGAAAAAAAAAACAGTCATTTTCTACATTTCTACATTTACTTGG